ATACCTGCATCTGACCCTGTTCCTGGTGCTCGCCCGGGATATTGGCAGGGATGGCTCCTTCTCATCTCTCAGCTCAAGCTTTCTCAGGCTGCCCAGAGGACCAAGTCTCCCTCTGTCCCTGTCCTTCGGATCGCCTCCCTATTCACCTCCTGCGTCCTCGCACAAGAACTCAAGTCCTTAGGAGGCAGGGCCAACCCTGTTCCCTCCCAGGACCCGAGAATGTAGCGGGGTCCCTGAGGTGCTGATGTCCACATGGACACCGAGGTCAGTTCCGGGCCAAAGCGGCCAGCGCAGGGGCTGACCACTCAGACCTCACTCCTCGCAGGGGTGAGCGGGCGACGCTGCCTCACGTCATTGTCCTGCCCTCCAAGGCCCGCGCTCGTCCTCTGACAGGATGCCCTGACACCGCAGTGCGGGGGCGGCCTCCCAGATAGGGCCGCAGTCGCTAAGTCCGAGGCGGCTGGCTCACCTCACTGAGCCCGGCTGGACGTGGGACCACCGGTCGCCGCGGCCAGGGAACCACCAAGGAGTCAAGGCGAGCCTACCGCCAGCAGCTTCTGCCCGGGCCCACGCGCCGTTCCGGGTAGGCCCGCGGCGCAGGCCACTTCCGGCAGCGGTGCACCATGGGACTTGCAGTTCGCTGGCAAAGGTTGAGTCCCGGGCGTGGCGGCCGCGCTCCATGTTGGGAGCTGTAGGCGCCGCGTGGCATGCTGGGGGTGCTAGGTACCGAAGGCAGATGCCGTCCCTTTGGACTCGCTTCGTCCAACGCCCCCACGAGTTTCGGTGGCCCTTCGCCCCACGCTATAAGAGCAGTCACTTCCGGAACTGCTGCCCTTCGCCTTTGCCGCGAAAAGTGCCTGACGGGGGCTGGGAAGGGGGAGGGGGAAGGAGTCAACGACTCCCTCCCCGTCGTCATTGGCTGAGCGCCTCGTGACGTCACTCTGAGGCGCCTCATGCGGCGCCGCGCACGGGTCCCAGAGCCTTCTGGGTAGCGGTTTAACCCCGCCTCTTGCGTCGGCGCCTTCCTTTTCCTCCCTGTCGCCACCGAGGTCGCACGCGTGAGACTTCTCCGCCGCCTCCGCCGCAGACGCCGCCGCGTGAGTGTGGTGACCGGGCCCGGGGTGCCGGCCTCCGCCGTCGCGTCCTCTCCGCCCGCCTCAGGATGCGCTACGTCGCCTCCTACCTGCTGGCTGCCCTAGGGGGCAACTCCTCCCCCAGCGCCAAGGACATCAAGAAGATCTTGGACAGCGTGGGTATCGAGGCGGACGACGACCGGCTCAACAAGGTAGCGGCCGCCCTTGCCCCGCAGCCGCCGTGCCTGGTAACAGCCCTGTGATTGTCTGCTTCAGGTTATCAGTGAGCTGAATGGAAAAAACATTGAAGACGTCATTGCCCAGGGTGAGTTGATGTGGACGGGCTTTCGTTTGTTTCTGCTCTGGTCTCACCTCTCTGCTTTCTGTAGGTATTGGCAAGCTTGCCAGTGTACCTGCTGGTGGGGCTGTAGCCGTCTCTGCTGCCCCAGGCTCTGCAGCCCCTGCTGCTGGTTCTGCCCCTGCTGCAGGTAAGTGGTGGCCTGGTGAGTGGGCAAGGGGCAGTGCTCACCATGCCTCTCCTCTGTTCCACAGCAGAGGAGAAGAAAGATGAGAAGAAGGAGGAGTCTGAAGAGTCAGATGATGACATGGGATTTGGCCTTTTTGATTAAATTCCTGCTCCCCTGCAAATAAAGCCTTTTTACACATCTCTCAAGTATTCCATGAGCACTTTGTCAAGGGTG